TTTCAAAAACCTAAATGGAATAGCAAAACTTATCAAACCATTAGAAGAACATATAGGAGTAAAACTTAATGATCTTGGATTGGGCAATGGTTTCTTCAATATGACATCAAGAGCATAAGTAACAAAATTAAAAATAGATAAGTGAACTTCATCAAAGTTAAAAATGTTTGTGCTTCAAAGAACACCATGAAGAAAGTGAGAAGACACAGAATATGAGAAAAATTTTGCAAATCATGTACCCCATAAGGGACTTGTATCTAAAATATATAAAGAACTATTACAACTGAATAATAAAAAGATAACCCATTTTTTTTAAACAGCAAATGATTTGAATAAATAGTTCTCTAAAAAATATTAAAATTGTCAGCAAATACATGAAAAAATGCTCAACTTCATCAGCCACCAGGGAAATGAAAATCAAAACTGCAATGAGCTATCACTTCACACCTACTAGAATGGCTATAAGTTTTAAAAAATATTAAATAGTAAGTGTTTACAAGAATGTAGAGAAAATGGAACCCTCGTATATTGCTGATGGGAATATAAAATAGCACAGCAAACTGGAAAACAGTTTGGCTGTTTCTCAAAAACTTAAACATAGAACTACCACATGACCCCATATTTATACTCCTATATGTACCCCCAAAGAAATGAACACAGAAACCCAAACAGATACTTCCAAGTGTAAGTTCATTGCAGCGGTTTTCACAATAGCAAAAATGTGGAAACCACCCACATGTCCATTAAGAGATGAATGAATTAAAATTGAGGTATAAACATATATTGGGATATTACTCAGCCATAAATAGGAAAGAAGCTGTAATATATGCTACGACGTGGATGAATCTTAAAAGTGTTACCCTAAGAGAAATAATCCAGAAAAAAATAATACACGTATATAATTCCTTATTATATGAGACATGTAAACTAGGCAAATTCACAGAGATTGATAGTATCAGAGGCTACCAGTGGGTGGGGCAGGGGGAAGTGGGGAGTTATTGATTAAAAGTATGAAGTTTCCATTTGGTATAATGAAGATTTTCTGGTAAAAAATTATGGTGATGGTTGTACAACATTGTGAATAGAATTAGTATCATTTAATTCTACACTTAAAATTGCTAATTCAGTACATTTATCTTATGTATTATACCATATCTAAAGAGATCTTTGGGAAACAAACACTCGCCCTGATCAGATAGTCCTCATACTCATGTACACACCCTTCCTGACCTTCTGTAAAAAGGGATACAAAGATTTAGGGACATGAGACAGTTCAGGCAACTGCAGATCCACAAAATATATGTATTTGCAAAGAGAATGAGAGTTAAGCTGGGGGCACAGACCCCAGACACGGAGAGGGTCCCCCTGAAACCTTCACCAAGGACAGCAGAACCCAGAGCCTCCCACCTCCTTCCATCAAAGTCCTCTCTTCCCAGGACACACAGGACACCTCCCTCCACACCTAGGAGCTGGGGATCCTCCCGAGACCTCCAGGCCTGGGTCTCTGTCCCTGGGTCAGAGGCCAGGCTGGTGACACTGAAGATAGCGGGTGGGTCCTTCCCAGCCATCACCCAGTGAGCCCCTTTCTAGCCCCCAGAGCCACCTCTGTCACTTTCCTGCTGGGCATCATTCTGCCTTCCTGGAGCACTGGAGAGCATGAGGAGACCCAGGGCCCAGCTGGTTTTGTGTGTCACAAAGGGAAATAATCTACCGGCTGTGACAGAACCAAGGCCAGAACACAGCAGAGGTCAGTACTGGGGAGAGTGGGTCGTCCTGTTAAAATATTGACTGATATTCTCTCCCTTTCCTAGCCTCACTTTTAACTTTCTGGAACGCACCCACCACTGCCTGGCTCTTTATTGCATCAGCGCCCTTTGAAGTTGCTGAAGGGGAGAATGTTCATCTCTCTGTGGTTTATCTGCCCGAGAATCTTTACAGCTATGGCTGGTACAAAGGGAAAACGGTGGAGCCCAACCAGCTAATCGCAGCATATGTAATAGACACTCACGTTAGGACTCCAGGGCCTGCATACAGCGGTCGAGAGACAATATCACCCAGTGGAGATCTGCATTTCCAGAACGTCACCCTAGAGGACACGGGATACTACAACCTACAAGTCACATACAGAAATTCTCAGATTGAACAGGCATCTCACCATCTCCGTGTATACGGTGAGTGATTCCTCCGTGCCTCTGGGTGTTGGAAGACACTTTCTGTTGGTCACTCTATCCACAGAGTCAGTGGCTCAGCCCTCCATCCAAGCCAGCAGCACCACAGTCACAGAGAAGGGCTCCGTGGTCCTGACCTGCCACACAAATAACACTGGAACCTCTTTCCAGTGGATTTTCAACAACCAGCGTCTGCAGGTCACGAAGAGGATGAAGCTGTCCTGGTTTAACCATGTGCTCACCATAGACCCCATCAGGCAGGAGGACGCTGGGGAGTATCAGTGTGAGGTCTCCAACCCAGTCAGCTCCAACAGGAGCGACCCCCTCAAGCTGACTGTAAAATGTGAGTGACCCTCGGCCCCTCTCACTCCTTTCTGGACCTCATCCCCTTTGCCTTCTTCTTTCAGCAGATGACAACACTCTAGGCATCCTGATCGGGGTCCTGGTTGGGAGTCTTCTGGTGGCTGCACTTGTGTGTTTCCTGCTCCTCCGAAAAACTGGCAGGTACCACAGCTTTTCCCCATTCTGCTCCCATCGCACCTTCACAAATAACCCTGACCTTTCCTAGGGCCAGCGATCAGAGTGACTTCAGGGAGCAGCAGCCCCCAGCCTCCACCCCCGGTGAGTGTCCCTTCAGTCTGGGTGTGGCTGGGACTCTCGTGCTCACTTTTGTCTCTGTCCCCAGGCCATGGACCCTCTGACAGCTCCATCTCCTAGGTAAGACTGTCCGTTCCCAATCCCATTTCCACTGTCCCCTGACACCCCTCTCTCCCCTGCCCAGATTCCCCTACCCAGCACCAGGGCAGCTGCTCTCATCTATGAGGTGAGTGGGGGCCACAGATATTCTGGTCCCTTCAGGGGTCAAGACCTCTTCTCTGTTTTTACAGGAATTGCTACACTCTGACACAAACATTTACTGCTGGATCGACCACAAAGCAGATGTGGCTTCTTAGGTTCCTCTGGGAGCTGCTCCTGTGGGTTGATGGAGCGTCCCTGAAGCCCCCAGCCCTGGGGATGGGGAAGGACATGGAGCCTGAGCCAGAGAACCAGCTCTGAGTCCTGAGGAGACACAGGCCTGGGGACAGGAAGGGATGGGGGTCCCTGCTGAATATATAGAGACCTCAACAGACTGCCCCGGGCTCTGGGTGGGCCAAGGCGAAGGCTTCCCATCACCACAGGAAGTGGGGGCTTGCAGGGAAAGTGAATGGGCCTATGGCCCACCCGGGGTCACCTGGAAAGGATCTGAATAAAGGGGAAACTTCCTCTCATTGGCTCTTTTTCTGCTCATGGGAACTTAGCA